TTTGTATTTAATACAAATTACTTCTATCACAGAGAAGTAATTTGTACTTATCTGTGCTTACTAACTGTGTAATTGTCACAGTTAAGTAATTTGTATACAATTATAATACAAATAAGTAATTTGTTGTACAAATTACTTAACTTCTCTGTGATAATACTCACCTCAGAGAGTTATTGTTTGGAAAAGATGATCCTGGCCCTGCCAGTGGGCTGTCTACCTCACAGCAATGTGTTATGATTTAGGGAGTGGGGGGCAAGTGCCCTGCCCTCTGCCTCTGCCCCATTGACTTGCCTAGAAATAGCTCTTTGTGGTTTCTGCCACTCTTTGGGGTGGAGAGGCCATATGGTGCTGGAACCATCTTGGTTCCAGGCCCGGCTCTGCCACTTCCACCAACGGGATCTCTACAGGTCATTTTCTTTTTCTAATATGCAGTTTCTTTGTGAATTCAGGAAGTTGAACATCTCCAAAGTTGGACTTGACTCCTAGCCCCAAGATTCTACAAAATGATAGTACTCTCCAGAGGAAACTTTTTCTTCCCTTCTTCCCTTTAAATGGACACTTAATATATAGTATTATCTCAGTCTTGTGCTAGGCACTGGGTATTCAAAAATGAAAAGAGAAAGCCTTTGCTCTCAAGTCACTCAGAATCTTCTAGGGAGACACACATGTCCACAGATAATTCCAACACAATGAGGGGTTTCTGGCCACCCAGAGATGCAGGACTTCTGCCTTGGTTATTACTAACATCCTATCACGGGAAGTGGGAGAGGTGCAGGAAATAGTTTCCTGATCATGTTTGGCTCAAAGAGGGACAGTGTGTTTCAATGCACTCTGGTTAACAAAAAAGAAAGTGTATTTATTTTCATTGAGAAGAAGAAACCGAAAACTCTGGCATTTAAATAAATAAAGAAGAATTTATTTTTCCTTTTCAGGTCATGAGGCTAGTTAATGATTAGTGAAATCCACGTGGGTGTTTTCTGAGAGGCTGGGTTATATGATCTCTTTGGCTTTAGGGAATTACTCCATACCAGCTCTGAGATTTCCAGCTCAGCGATGCCCCCAGGTCCCTGGGAGAGCTGCTTCTGGGTGGGGGGCCTCATTTTGTGGCTCAGCGTTGGAAGTTCAGGTAAGCCAGGGCTCAGGCCTTGGGAGGAACTTGAACTGACCCACTGATCCCTCTTGCCTAACAGAAAATTAACCTGCTCTACTTTGGGTTCTCAGAAGTTCTCAGAAGACTCCTTCTCACTATGGTGAGGTCACCCTTAGAAAAATCCCCTCCCTCGATGTTGCTTGTTTTGTTTTGTTTTCCTCCAGGGGATGCACCTCCTACCCCACAGCCAAAGTGCGCTGACTTCCAGAGCGCCAACCTTTTTGAAGGCACCGATCTCAAAGTCCAGTTTCTCCTCTTTGTCCCTTCGAATCCTAGCTGTGGGCAGCTAGTAGAAGGAAGCAGTGACCTCCAAAACTCTGGGTTCAATGCCACTCTGGGAACCAAACTAATTATCCATGGATTCAGGTGGGAGTTAAATAACCAACAGGACTTCTCAAATTTTTCCATTCTTTTTTGGCCCCCTGTCTAGGGTTTTAGGAACAAAGCCTTCCTGGATTGACACATTTATTAGAACCCTTCTGCGTGCAACGAATGCTAATGTGATTGCCGTGGACTGGATTTATGGGTCTACAGGAGTCTACTTCTCAGCTGTGAAAAATGTGATTAAGTTGAGCCTCGAGATCTCCCTTTTCCTCAATAAACTCCTGGTAGGTGCAGAAGAGCTTAGGGTGAGTTTGGGCCACGGGGAACTCACTGTTCCTGCTCTTCTAGGTGCTGGGTGTGTCGGAATCCTCAATCCACATCATTGGTGTTAGCCTGGGGGCCCACGTTGGGGGCATGGTGGGACAGCTCTTCGGAGGCCAGCTGGGACAGATCACAGGTAACATTCCTCCCTGCCCATCCTCCAGGCTTAAGAGGTCCCTCATATCAGTCTCTTCTCACAGGCCTGGACCCCGCTGGACCTGAGTACACCAGGGCCAGTGTGGAAGAGCGCTTGGATGCTGGAGATGCCCTCTTCGTGGAAGCCATCCACACAGACACCGACAGTGAGCTGGGGTGACCTTCCTGGGATGAGGGAAAGGAAGTTAATGGAGTTGTGCCTCCTTTCAGATTTGGGTATTCGGATTCCCGTTGGACATGTGGACTACTTCGTCAACGGAGGCCAAGACCAACCTGGCTGCCCCACCTTCTTTTACGCAGGTCAGAAAGCCAGTACAATCTGGTATTTGGCATGAAACCTTGGTTGTGTTTTTTCTCTGTTCAGGTTATAGTTATCTGATCTGTGATCACATGAGGGCTGTGCACCTCTACATCAGCGCCCTGGAGAATTCCTGTCCACTGATGGCCTTTCCCTGTGCCAGCTACAAGGCCTTCCTTGCTGGACGCTGTCTGGATTGCTTTAACCCTTTTCTGCTTTCCTGCCCAAGGATAGGTAAAGTGCTACCCCTTTGACTTCCTTTGACAGGACTCTGCTGTCTTTGCTTCTTTATTTCCAGGACTGGTGGAACAAGGTGGTGTCAAGATAGAGCCGCTCCCCAAGGAAGTGAAAGTCTACCTCCTGACTACTTCCAGTGCTCCGTACTGCAGTGAGTAGGGGGAAATGCATGAGCTCAGCTCTTGGCCAGTCTCTGTTGTGCTTTGGTTTCCTAGTGCATCACAGCCTCGTGGAGTTTCACTTGAAGGAACTGAGAAACAAGGACACCAACATCGAGGTTACCTTCCTTAGCAGTAACATCACCTCTTCATCTAAGATCACCATGTACGTAAGTGTCCCACCTGGTTGACTCCTCCTCATTTACTTTCCCTTTACCCTTTTCTTGCAGACCTAAGCAGCAACGCTATGGGAAAGGAATCATAGCCCATGCCACCCCACAATGCCAGATAAACCAAGTGAAATTCAAGTTTCAGTCTTCCAACCGAGTTTGGAAAAAAGACCGGACTACCATTATTGGGAAGTTCTGCACTGCCCTTTTGCCTGTCAATGACAGGTAAGCCCCAGTATTCACCTCTGCACCAGATGGCCACTGCTCTCTTATTGCTCTTCTCTTCCAGAGAAAAGATGGTCTGCTTACCTGAACCAGTGAACTTACAAGCAAGTGTGACTGTTTCCTGTGACCTGAAGATAGCCTGTGTGTAGTTTAACCTGGGCAGGACACATCTCCCTGCATTTTTTTTTTTTTTTTGAGAGAGAGGTGTGATGAGGGATGTGTGTGTGCAGCTTATTGTAGACCATTACTACTAAGGAGAAAAGCAAAGCTCTTTCTTATTTTCCTCATAATCAGCTACCCTGGAGGGGAGGGAGAACTCATTTTACAGAACTTGGTTTCCTTTGCCGATCTTATGTACATACCCATTTTAGCTTTCCCATGCATACTTAACTGCACTTGCTTTATCTCCTTGGGCATTCGTACTTAGGATTCAATAGAAACATGTACAGGGTAAACAATTTTTTAAAAATAAAACTTCATGGAGTATCTGAATCATTTAATTGTTTTACTTGAATGGAATTCTG